CTTCAGCCTCCAGAGTAGCTGGGACTACAGCCACCATGCCTAGCTAATTTTTGTATTTTTAGTAGAGATGGGCTTTCCCCATATTGGCCAGGTTGGTCTCGAACTCCTGACCGTGTGATCCGCCTGCCTCGGCCTCCCAAAGTGCTGGGATTACAGGCGTGAGCCACCGCACCCGGCTAGTTTATATTTCTTTAGGGAATTAACCCCTGTCTCTATTTTACTGCTCTCTGTTGGCCACTAAAAAATAATGATTTGAGGCCGGTCATGGTGGCTCACGCCTGTAATCCCGGCACTTTGGGAGGCCAAGGTGGCGGATCATCTGAGGTCAGGAGTTCGAGACCAGCCTGGCCAACATGGTGAAAACCTGCCTCTACTAAAAATACAAAAACTTAGCCAGGTGTGGTGGTGGGCGCCTGTAATCCCAGCTCCTTGGGAGGCTGAGGCAGGAGAATTGCTTGAACCCAGGAGATGGAGGTTGCAGGAGCTGAGATGATGCCACTCCACTCCAGCCTGGGTGACAGAGGGAGACTCTGTCTTACACACACACAAAAAGATAATGATTAATAATTACTAATATTAATAATAATTTGGTAAACATTTGTTGAATGCTTACTATGTACTAGACACAGTGAGGATTTCAGAGATAATTCAGATATGCATCAGTTCAATGATAGATCATGACAGTGTTAGCAGAACAAATGCATTTTTGGGATTGCAAAAACATCACAATTGCATTAATAGTAATAAGATTTTTTTTTTTTTTTTTTTGAGGCAGAGTCTCACTCTATTGCCCAGGCTGGAGTGAAATGGTGCTCTCTCTGCTCACTGCAACCTCCACCTCCTGGGTTCAAGCAATTCTCCTGCCTTAGCCTCCTGAGTGGGTAGCTCGGACGACAAGTGCACACAACCATGCCCAGCTAATTTTTTTATTTTTAGTAGACATGGGGTTTCACCATGTTGGCCAGGCTGGTTTTGAACTCCCGACCTCAGGTGATCCGCCTGCCTCGGCCTCCCAAAGTGCTGGGATTACAGGCGTGAGGCACCGCGCCCGGCCCTGTGTGTGATTTTTCTACCTCTGTTCCTTTGATTGTTACTTCAGCCTATAATGCCTCTTTTCCCTTCAGTTCCTTTTCTAAATTCTACCTATTTTTAAATATCTAGATAATAGTGGTCACTTATTGTGTGCTTATTATTTAAGGTTCTATTCTAAGTATTTTATGTGGATTAATTCATTTAATCCTCACTGCAGTCCCCTAAGGGACTCATATTATACTTATTGTACAGATGAAACTGGAGCACACAGGTTAAACAACTCGCTGGAGATGATACAGCTATTAGGAGTGTTACCTGGGATATGAACCCAGGTAGTCTAATTCCAGAATCTGTATTTTTAGCCGTCATGCTTTACTGCATCTTACTTTACAGATAGCCTCCGAAAACACAGCAAGTAGTTTTGATAACAAAAGACTGAATATAAGCAAAGTTGATCACTATTTTAGCTGATGAAGAGAATTTGCAGTCTTTTGTTTTGCCTTTGTCTCTCCTGAGAAATAACTTTGTTTTTTAAGTTCTGAATTACTATGCTAGGGTTTCTTTTTTTTGAGACGGAGTCTTGCTCTGTCGCCCAGGCTGGAGTGCAGTGGCGTGATCTTGGCTCACTGCAAGCTCCGCCTCCCAGGTTCTCGCCATTCTCCTGCCTTAGCCTCCCGAGTAGCTGGGACTACAGGCGCCCGCCACCACGCCCGGCTAATTTTTTGTATTTGTAGTAGAGATGGGGTTTCACCGTGTTAGCCAGGATGGTCTCAATCTCCTGACCTCGTGATCCGCCCGCCTTGGCCTCCCAAAGTGCTGGGATTAGAGGTGTGAGCCACCGCGCCCGGTCTGTGCTAGGGTTTTAAAAATTGAGGGTTTTTTTTTTTTTTTTTCCCGAGATGGAGTCTTGCTCTATTGCCCAGGCTGGAGTGCAGTGGCATGATCTCAGCTCGCTGCAACGTCCGCCTCCCAGGTTCAAGCAATTCTCTGCCTCAGCCTCCTGAGTAGCTGGGATTACAGGTGCCTGCCACCACGCCCGGCTAATTTTTTTGTATTTTTAGTAGAGACGGGGTTTCACCATCTTGGCCAGGCTGGTCTTGAACTCCTGACCTTGTGATCCACCTGCCTCAGCCTCCCAAAGTGCTGGGATTATAGGTGTGAGCCACCGCGCCTGGACAAAAATTGAGTTTTTAAATCATTCATTACTTGGTCACATCAGGAGTAGGAGTACCTGCATCAGAGTGGTACATCAGAGTGGTACACTTATTTATTTATTTATTTAATATCTTTTTTGAGACGGAGTTTCGCTCTTGTTGCCCGAGCTGGTGTGCAGTGGTGCAATCTTGGCTCACTGCAACCTCCACCTCTCAGGTTCAAGCAATTCTCCTGCCTCAGCCTCCCAAGTAGCTGGGATTACAGGTGCGCACCACCATGCCTGGCTAATTTTTTGTATTTTAGTAGAAACGAGATTTTACCATGTTAGCCAGGCTGGTCTTGAACTCCTGACCTCAGGTGATCCGCCTGCCTTGGCCTCCCAAAGTGTTGGGATTATAGGCATGAGCTGCCACGCCCAGCTATTTATTTTTACAAATGGGGTCTCACTATGTTGTCCAGGCTGGACTTGAACTCCTGGGTTCAAGTGATCCTCCTGCCTCAGCCTCCTGAGTAGCTGGAACTATAGGCACCCCCAACTGTGCCCAGCACTGGATTCTCTTTATTTTTTTATTTATTGTGTTTATTTATTTTTTGGAGATGGAGTTTCGCGCTTGTCACCCAGGCTGGAGTGCAATGGCGTGATCTTGGCTCACTGCAGCTTCCGCCTCCTGGGTTCAAGTGATTCTCCTGCCTCAGCCTCCCGAGTAGCTGGGATTAAAGGCATGTGCCACTACGCCTGGCTAATTTTTGTATTATTAGTAGAGACAGAGTTTTAGCATCTTGGCCAGGCTGGTCCTGAACTCCTGACCTCAGGTGATCCACCCACCTCCTGACCTCAGGTGATCCACCCACCTCGGTCTCTCAGAGTGCTGGGATTACAGATATGAGCCACCGTACCCAGCCCTGGATTCTCTATAAATCAGGCATATTTAAGTTACTTCTTAGAAAAGATCCCATGCTCTGTGATTCTCAACATTAGATCTTAACTGAGTGCTTGTTTGGGCACTTAAACAGATGAAGAAAAACTTCTTGGCTGGGCTTGGTAGTTCAGTATCTCATCTGTATTGTGGGCTTAATAGGTATTGGTGGGCCATCCTGGGAACGTACCATTTAGAAAATGATCTATGGCAAAATGGGCTTCTAAGGTCAAAGCCAGATTATATGAACTTTTGGAATAAGGCCTGTTTTTTCTTTGAGTGCTGCTAACTGCTGGCCAGGGATGTCCAATCTTTTGTCTTCTCTGGGCCATGTTGAAAGAATTGTCTTGGACCACACATGAAATACACTTGAAGAAATTTATGAATTTGTGTTGGGCTGCATTGAAAGCCATCCTGGGCTATGGGTTAGAGAAGCTTGGTTTATGGATACCTAGGAAGGAAAAATGAATTCTCTGCCTTTCATAATTACTAAACTGTGGAATTCATAGGAGGAAGACATTGATTCTATACAGGCAGGATAAAAGCTGATTAATCCAGATAATTGAAGAGTTTCTACACACTCACTGTTCTTAGTTTTTAAAATAACCTTAGGTTTAGACCATATCTAGAGATTGATATGTTTGGTGGCTCTTAAGACATTGTTGACTGTCTTTGCTAATGGCAGGAATGTAAGTCAAGAACTCTTGTAATCGAATTATCTAATATTTTTATTAAAACTGCATATATAGTTGAAAACAAATTGTTATTTTAAAATTGTTTTTTTAAAATTGATATTTTAAAGCTTCAAGTAAAAGCTACCATTATTTGCTAAAAAAAAGAAACATTCCTCTTCCCCAAACAAATCCAAGAAGCAAAGCAAGAAGTGAAAAGATTTGACTTTTTAAAGTGAATTTGTAAATTGGATGCGGTGGCTCACCTGTAATCCCAGCTACTTGGGAGGCTGAGGTGGGAGGATGACTTGAGGCCAGATGTTTGAGACCATCCCAGGCAACATAGCAAGACTCCATTTCTAAAAAGAAGTAAAGTAAATTTATGTGCAACTCATAAATTCTGTGTTGAGATAAAAACTGAAGTTACAATTTGACTCTGGAATGTTTAGTTAGTACTATACATCTTTTGAGTCTAATTGACAGGGTGAGTTTTGTTTTGTTATTTTGAGATAAGAGTCACTATTTTGCCCAGGCTGGCCTGGAACTCCTGGGCTCAGGCGATCACTTCAGTCTCTGGAGTAGCTGGGATTACCGCTTCAGAAGTGATTTTGACAAGTTATTCTGGAACTGTGTTGGAGAAGTTTAAAAAAGGTTGGGGTGGGAGTCGAAATCAAACTAGTTTTACCATACCAGGATCTTTTTGTAGCACATTTGAGATGTAAACATGTTTCCTTTTGAAATTTGGTAGAATAGTTATATTATTTTTCCCAATGCTATGTGATTAAAAACACAAGGCTCAAATTTATTTTTAAGGCTTGATTAAAACCTCTTGTTTCTATGGAAGAAAAGTTATTAAATTGAAAGGGGGCTTTAGAAATTTTAATTCCAAGATTGCTTTAAGAAGAGAGAGGCAAGTCAAATTGGATATGGGCCTCACAGAATTGACCTTGCTACTTCCTGGGTCTGGGAAACTGAGGGGGCTATGTTGCATTGGGGCGGGGCGGAAGCCTGGTAGGAGCTAGAAGTGAAACTGGAAGTGCCTTAAAAAAGCACATCGTTGTGTTAGGCTGAGTCAAGCTGGAATGAGCAGTGAGACAGTACAATTCTTAGGCATAAATATGTACGTAGTTCACCTGTAGATTTGCTGGAAGAGCCGACATGTTTGCAGTACCACAGACCAGAGAAGTCTCAGTGGAGGAAAATGAGAGAGAAGCAAAGGGAGAGATGGAGTTAGGGGCCTTCGGGTTCAGATTTTGAAATAAAATCTATGAGTCTTTGAGGGAGGCAGCAGGAAGTTAAAGGTGGAATACTGGAAATAGTTTTCCTTCCTCCATGCTGTATGGAGATGGGGGCTGCTGCATGGAAGTGGGGGCTAGATGTTGGTGAAGGTGTCCTTGTTCGAGCAGAGAAGGTAAGGTATATCCCCTTGGTTGGTTTGTTTTAGCATCTTAACCTTTCCTCCCTTTTTCTTGTAGGTAGTGTTGGTGCTTCTTTTCAGTGCCAGTCCATCCATCACGACCACATTTGTCATGATGACAGTGACAAGGTGAGGTTCGTGTTGATGTCTGCCATGGGGAACATAATGACTTTCTTTTTGATATTTATCACAGTCCTCCTGTCAGGCGCCAGAGAGGAAGAAGGGATCGTCTGTCTCGACATAATTCCATTAGTCAAGATGAAAACTATCACCATCTCCCTTACGCACAGCAGCAAGCAATAGAGGAGCCTCGAGCCTTCCACCCTCCGAATGTATCTCCCCGTCTGCTACATCCTGCTGCTCATCCACCCCAGCAGAATGCAGTCATGGTTGACATACATGATCAGGTACAATAACAGAATGTCTTGGAAATACAGAATAAAGTTTGTTCATTTGTTTTTTCCTTTAAAGCTCCATCAAGGAACAGTCCCTGTTTCTTACACAGTAACAACAGTGGCACCACATGGGATTCCACTCTGCACAGGCCAGCACATCCCTGCTTGTAGTACACAGCAGGTCCCAGGATGCTCTGTGGTTTTCAGTGGACAGCACCTCCCTGTCTGTAGTGTGCCTCCTCCAGTAAGTCTCTATCTTTGTTCTCATTAGATATTTTTTAACCAAACTGTAATGGTTTCTCTTACAGATGCTTCAGGCATGTTCAGTTCAGCACTTACCAGTACCATATGCTGCATTCCCACCCCTTATTTCTAGTGATCCATTTCTTATACATCCTCCTCACCTTTCTCCCCATCATCCTCCTCATTTGCCACCACCAGGCCAGTTTGTCCCTTTCCAAACACAGCAATCACGATCGGTAGGTATCTCTACTATTATGTCAGAATGTTTACATATATGTGTTTTTTTTTCCCCCTCCTCAGCCTCTGCAAAGGATAGAAAATGAAGTGGAACTCTTAGGAGAACATCTTCCAGTAGGAGGTTTTACTTACCCTCCATCAGCCCACCCCCCAACATTACCTCCATCAGCTCCCTTGCAGTTCTTAACACATGATCCTTTGCATCAGGAGGTGTCCTTTGGAGTAGTAAGTTTTCACAGAGTACTATGTTAATTACTGATTCTAAATCTTAACATTTTTCCCCTTGCAGCCTTATCCTCCATTTATGCCTCGGAGGCTTACAGGACGTAGTAGATACCGATCCCAGCAGCCAATACCACCTCCCCCTTATCATCCCAGCTTACTGCCATATGTGTTGTAAGTTCTTTCTTATCTTAATGATTTCTGAATATCAATGCTAGTGTGATTGTTTTCACTGCAGATCAATGCTTCCAGTGCCACCTGCAGTGGGCCCAACTTTCAGCTTTGAATTAGATGTAGAAGATGGAGAAGTAGAAAATTACGAGGTTAGTAGATGAATTGTGAATTAATTTGGGGAAGATGAAAATATGTCGTCTTTTACCGCTGCAGGCCCTGTTAAACCTGGCAGAGCGACTGGGAGAGGCAAAGCCTCGTGGACTGACTAAAGCAGATATTGAACAACTTCCTTCTTATCGGTTCAATCCTAACAACCACCAGTCAGAACAGACTTTGTAAGTAAATTTTTCTGACATCACTGCTAAATTTGTGGTTAAATGATCTTTTTGCTTTTTTTAGGTGTGTAGTATGCATGTGTGATTTTGAGTCAAGGCAGCTACTTAGAGTCTTACCCTGTAACCACGAGTTCCATGCCAAGTGTGTTGACAAATGGCTTAAGGTAAAGTGATGACATCTTTAAAGGAAATGACAAATTTAAACAAGTTTTCCTTTTTGTTTTGTAGGCAAATCGTACTTGCCCAATTTGCCGAGCTGATGCTTCAGAAGTGCATCGGGATTCAGAATGACCAACCTAAGAAGCACAAATTTAGTTTGGGTGTTCCTCATCACATGTATATACGGACTATCCATTGAACTTAATCTGTGTGGCTTCCAGCCCTCCCTTTACCAAAAGGGTCAATGGACCTTTCTTTGCACTGTGTGACTTAATCAACTATAAAAGCTTACAATTAGTCTTCACAGTTATGGGATTGTTATACTAACCGTGTGATTGGAACTCCAAAGACTTTTTCTTTAGCTTAATTTTGTGTGTGCACTAACATTCCCTGGTTTTTGTGTGATCATTCCGAGTGTTGCTGCAAGATTACAGTGGACGTGATCTTTTAGCATGTGCTTTTATAAAAAGTGGTAGCTACAGATGATATAGCAATCTACCTTATATAGAGCCTTCAGAAACTGTGAGTGGAAATGAATGCGCAGCGTATGACTGTTGGTGATAAGTGTATCTGTGTGAGTGTGTGCAACTACTTGTGTGAGGGCATGGTAGCTAACGTGTGTATGAGATCCTATATACCAGCATGTACCAAGAATGTGTGTGTAGTTTTAATTATGCTGCAATGTATAATCTGGTGTGTTATTTAAACAGCACTAGTACTGTACACTGGTTTTTTTCCCTTGTGTTTGCTGTTGCACACTGATTGCTGAGGGTGCATCAATTACAAGCATTGAATACTCCATCCCCTTCCCTCCCAGTGAATGGAATGAGAAAAGCCTTCTTCCTTTGCTTCAGGCAGCTGTCACCTTCTCTTTATTGGTGGTCCTAAGTGGGTCACTTAAGAAAAAAAAGTGTAACAAATTCTCGCTCCATGAACCTGGTTTTTTTTTATTCTGTTGTGGAAATTTTTAAATCTCCAACTTGCTGTTTCCAAAAAGAAGGTGCAATATCATATATCATCAGTTAGCAATATTAGCATTTCAATCAGTGATTTGAATGTTGATACTTTTTTTTCCTTTACATTTCCAGTAAGTTTCTTACAGAAAGTACCTGTGATTTTTTTTAATGTTTAGATTTGTAGTCTAGTCTATTCTGAAGATATTTGATTAATATATTTCTAAGAAGACCACTAGTCCCATGAAGTCTCACCTTGTTGACTTCCACCAGAACAAAACCTGTTAATTCAGCTTGACTTCTCATATGTGTTCTGTGTTCAAGCTCCTGTGGGCAACTCAATTGTTTTAAGAAAACTCTATTTCTGTTCATATTAATTCACTTGCCAGACTCCAATTCTGAAAGTTGTCTAGTTCTTCCTTCATCACACGTGCTTCTCATCGAAACCCTGGTTTCAGGATGGATCAAGTGCTGTTACAGCTCATGTTCCTTAGACCTGATTTGTTTTGATATTTTACTGCCTTTCCTTTTAATTTTTGTTTGAATGAGAAAAGTTTAATACAACAGGTGTCCAGAATACTTGCAGTATAAATGAAGATTTGGTTTTTGTATAAAAAAATAATGCTGTTAAACAGGAGTTGACCTTCATTTAGTTGATGTAATACATAGCTGTATGGGGTTTTTTTTAGTAAGTTCTTTGAGCATAATTCACTTTAAAGTCATTTTTCCAGCAATGTTTAAATTACTTTCTCATTCTTTTAGTGTATTCAACATTGTCTGCCTCTTCCTGCAGTTGATGTAATTGCTTTGTTTGCAATAGCACAAGCTGCATTATTCCAGTCAGGACTGTGATAACTTGCTGCCAGCCCCACTCAACTTTCAGTTGGCTCTGTGTCAGTTTTCCATTCAGTGTTAACTACTTGTTACTGCCATGCTGCTTGCCCTCCCTTGAAGTGTCTATAAGCTCATCACAGCCTAGAGTTAAGTAAAGTCAATTCACAGAAGCACAATTTTGCCCTTTGCGAGACATTGTTGCCTCTATCTAGTCCTACAAGTAGGGTTTTGCATACTGTGTTTGCCCCTAGGGTTGTCAGTGCATCAGAAATACTTCTAAATAGTGGTAAAAATGCACATGGTTAATGCACATGTTACTTTTAAATCATTAGGATATCCCTCACCTGTTCCTGATGAATAAAAAGTGTGTTAAAGACCAAAATTCTTGGCATAATAATCAGCTACATACAAATCACATATAGTTTAATCTTTTTTAATGAAAAAAAATCATGTTTAAAATGGCAAAAGCCCATCTTATACACTTTTATATAGCTGCAAAAAATTTATATCTGTACAGATCTAACACTACGACACTCAGTATTCATTTTATTGAAGCATGCAAGTAAAGCACTTTTTCTAATTTATATAGAGGTATCTAATTAACACAGCACATTGTACTAATGACTAGGAGTAGCAGCTTTTTCTTCTCTCCCTCTATGAATTCTTATAATGTCCCTTTTTCTGTAAGTTTTTGAGAGGCAATTGGCAATTTAGGAGGCAGCAGGGTCTGTTTTGGTCAAATCTTGAATTTCGTTGTTGCACTCTAGTGACTGATCTTTGGGAATGTCTTGTCTTTGCATGGGGCTCATAGAGATGTGTGCAGACTTGCTTATTGTGGTTAGTGTGTATCAGGAACACACACACAGGTGTTCTGACCAGCTCAGGCTTGCCACAGTGAGCAACTCTGTGGCTAGCAAAAGAGAAGTTTATTTGTGCCCAGCCATTGGTCACCTTGGGTGATGCACCAGATAGCAGGCAGATGTTGGTTCATTGGCCTTCGTCCTCTTTCCTCCTAAAATAATATTGGCTTTACCATCTTAACTCAGCTGTGGGTTTTTTGTGGGTTCTTGTTTGTTTTTTGGCATGAATTGTCATCTTTGGTGTTTTTTTAACCCCCAGCCCCTCAAAAAAATAAGGCCTCCAGGTATCAAGATCTCATATTAGGATTTTCTGTCCTTAATTTTTTGAGCAAAATCTGGAAAATGTGAAAGCATATTTAGATTTTATATACTATCTGAAATGTGATTTGTTAAGATTCTTAAATTTGGGCCTCTTAGAATAATTTTGAATGAGATCTACCGACTCACTTGTGAGAATATTTTTCACAGATTATCTTTGGGCCTTTTCATTAGAAAGCTGTTTGTTTGTCCCCCTGTTGGTACATTTGGTTACCTCATTTTGCCGTTTCAGATTGTGAAAGCTCACAGGGGTGTTTTTTGGAATCATTTGCTGAGTCATTTTCTCAAATCATATTCCATTGTATCAGTTAACATATAGTTTTAAATGTATGTATTATAAATATCTGTAACCAAATCATTTGAAGGCTTGATAAATTTTTAACAAAGTTTGTACATTTTTTATGAAAGTTACTAGTAATGCTTTACTAAGTAGTGCAATGAATTTTTATTTTTAATCCCTGTGCCCAATTTTGGAGTTGAGAGGGTTGTTGGTAATAAATGTATGATGTACACTTAAAACATCTGTTGTGTTTCATGTCACTGTGTTAGGG